CCCAAAGTGCTGTGATTACAGGCGTCAGTCACCGCGCCCGGCCACCAGAGGCATTTTAAATGATCGTCCACATTAGAAACAAAACGAAACGAAACAACTTGGAAAAGTGAGCAAAAGCCTTCAATGTGTTCTTTTCTCTGCCTTTGTGATCCGAAAGTCGTGCTGCGGTTTATATACTCCTAGGCGAGGGTCGCGTGCTAATGATCCCTTTCTTTTCAATATGCACCCGCGGTGGGACTTACAGAACCTTTATTTTCAACACGTAAGCAGTCACGCTTCCTCGAGCCTAAGGCTTTGTGCTATTCTTAAATGCTTTCCTCCTCCGACGCTGCGGCTCCCTCCTGAGCCCGTAGCTGCAGCGCGTTGGTGAGGAGCGCCGGCCCTGGGTGCCGCCCGCCACCCTGGAGGGACCGGTCCGGGGGAAAGTGCTCGGGAGAAGCCAGGGGCCCCGGCTGCGGTCGCTGGCCCGGGGCTCTGCGCACTCCCCAGTGCCCGGAAACCGCAGGCTGGCCCAGCTTGCGGGCCGGGTCCGCCCACGTGGGTGTGGGAAGCGCAGGGGACGCGGGCCGCCCGGCCAAGGTGCCCTTGCCAGGAACCGGCGCAGACACAGGCCCTGGGCGGCGCGGGAACCCGGCCAGTCCCACCGCGCGCTGCGCCGCAGGGGCCCCACTGCAGGTCGCCCCAAGACCGCGCGACGCTCGGCAGGGCGCCCACAGTCCTGTGGGTCAGAGAAATGTCACCTCCACGTCCCCGCTGGCCGGGAGCCGCTGGAGCCTAGCAACCGCCTGCCAGCCCCGGCCCAGCCCCAGCCGTTTTACGGCAGCGGGCCCCGCCCCCGTGCGCCACCGAGGGCGGGAAGGAGGCGTGCGGCACGAGCCAGCCAGTCCGCGCCACCATCTCTGGCCCTGCGCCCTGTCATTGGCCGAGAGCCGGGCGGCGCGGCGCGGCCGTAAGGCGTGGCCGGGTGTCGTGAGGCGGGCCTTCGGGCTGGCTCGCCGTCGGCTGCCGGGGGGTTGGCCGGGGTGTCATTGGCTCTGGGAAGCGGCAGCAGAGGCAGGGACCACTCGGGGTCTGGTGTCGGCACAGCCATGGCGGGCGCGTTGGTGCGGAAAGCGGCGGACTATGTCCGAAGCAAGGATTTCCGGGACTACCTCATGAGGTGACGAGCGCCGCAGGCCGAACCCCGCAACCTCTTAGAATAACTCTTCAGGCTCTGTTTATAGCCCTGGGTTCATGCATGATAAAGTAGACAGCAACACCACCATACAGTGCAGAGGAGTGGCAAGAGAGTAAACGGAAAAGGAGATGAAAATAGACCAAGTGGAGAAAGGCCTGGTCAAAAAAGGAGGAAAAGGAAGATCACTATGGAATAATAGAGAGTTGAAAAATGAAGTGACACCCAATAACAGGACGGGTAAGAAAAGAAGTAAGTAGGTAAGGGAGAGAATCTTATTTTTATTTTTAAATGTTCTAAATAGGACAATCAGAGATGACTTGGTTGTAGTGTGGAAACCAGTAGGGACCTTGGGAAGCTGCCAAACCCTTTCTAGCTCTGGGCTCAGCTGTAAGAACTGCTGATTCCTACAGGAACACTTGGACAATCCAATACCTAAATGTTAACCATCAATTAACCCAGTAAACCTGCAAGATGGAAACGAAGATTTGTTCTCACGAGTTTCACGTGATTATTTAAAGTAAGGGAAATTTCAGCTGTTTATAGTTCTGTTCTCTTCATTCTTTTCCTCTCATTTTTTGTAGCACTTCTGGGGCCCAGTAGCCAACTGGGGTCTTCCCATTGCTGCCATCAATGATATGAAAAAGTCTCCAGAGATTATCAGTGGGCGGATGACATTTGGTAAGAATGCAGATTTGGATAATTGGGAGGACATTGATTGTCTTTGCTCTGCTATTTTTGGCAGCCCTCTGTTGCTATTCTTTGACATTCATGAGATTTGCCTACAAGGTACAGCCTCGGAACTGGCTTCTGTTTGCATGCCACGCAACAAATGAAGTAGCCCAGCTCATCCAGGGAGGGCGGCTTATCAAACACGAGTAAGCAGATTTCAATTTAGTTACTTTCTTTTCTCATTGAATTTTTCTTTTTGTTTCTTTCCAGGATGACTAAAACGGCATCTGCATAACAATGGAAAAGGAAGAACAAGGTCTTGAAGGGACAGCATTGCCAGCTGCTGCTGAGTCACAGATTTCATTATAAATAGCCTCCCTAAGGAAAATACACTGAATGCTATTTTTACTAACCATTCTATTTTTATAGAAATAGCTGAGAGTTTCTAAACCAACTCTCTGCTGCCTTACAAGTATTAAATATTTTACTTCTTTCCATAAAGAGTAGCTCAAAATATGCAATTAATTTAATAATTTCTGATGATGGTTTTATCTGCAGTAATATGTATATCATCTATTAGAATTTACTTAATGAAAAACTGAAGAGAACAAAATTTGTAACCACTAGCACTTAAGTACTCCTGATTCTTAACATTGTCTTTAATGACCACAAGACAACCAACAGCTGGCCACGTACTTAAAATTTTGTCCCCACTGTTTAAAAATGTTACCTGTGTATTTCCATGCAGTGTATATATTGAGATGCTGTAACTTAATGGCAATAAATGATTTAAATATTTGTTAAATGAGTATGATTAAATATCTTGCTGCATTCCCT